TCGTGGGACTGTCCTGAGAATTAAATGAGAAAATGCATGCGAAATATACTGGGGTGAACACGTTGCTTTGCCACTTAGCTGTGTGAACTTGGGCATGGTAGGTTATTCTGAACATTGCTCTCTCATTTGTCAATAAGGATAATACTAGCATCTGGAGTCACAGGACTCCAATGACGGTGAAATTAGACAAAGCGTGCAAAGTACCCAGTGCTCTGCCTGGAACATAAGTGCACAATAAATATTAGCTGTTTTTCTGTTTTTCTAAAACATAGGCCACCCCAGGGCAAGGAAGTGCGACTCAAAGCAAAAGCAGCTGGGCGCGGTGGCTCACGCCTCTCATCCCAGCATTTTGGAAGGCCGAGGCCAGCGGATCACTTGAGGTCAGAAGTTCGAGACCAGCCTGGCCAACACGGTGAAACCTGTCTCTGTAAAAATACAAAAAAATTAGCCAGGTGTGGTGACATGCGCCTGTAGTTCCAGCTACTCGGGAGGCCGAGGTATGAGAATCGCTTGAATCCGGGAGGTGGAGGTTGCAGTGAGCCGAGATCGCGCCACTGCACTCCAGCCTGGGCGACAAAGTGAGACTCCGCCTCAAAAAAAAAAAAAAAAAAAAAAAAAGCAAGGAAGAAAAAAAGCAAAAGCTTGGAGGGATCCACCTCAAGTGGAGGGCCCCAAGGTCAACTCATCTTTCCCAGGACCTATGTCACCGTCGGTACCCACTTCTGACTTTCCTGGTGCGTCTGGAATGGGAAGCCGCGATCCCGAGTGTACCAGGCCGCTCAGGGACTCCAGGACCCAGCCCCGGACCCAGGGTTCCGGCGCTGCCACGTCTCGCGCGGTCAGCTAGCCAGACGGGAGCAGGCGGGGCCGAGGCGGGGCCAGACCCCGAGCGCGCTTTGTCACGCCTTATGCCCGCCCCTCCGCGGCCCGAGTCGCTGGTGGGACGGCACCGGGGCAGAGAGGCGTAACGCTGTGAGGGGGCGGGGCCCATTACGCGCCCGGAAGTCCCGGGGAGGGGTGTGACGTACATCCGGCGAGTAGCTGGCGGTCCCGGGTGCTGCTGGTTAGTGTGCTCTGAGGGAGGGTCCGAGCCAGCCGCTGTTTTGCCGGAGGAGCCCCTCAGGCCGTGAGTCTGAGGGTCGCGTCGGGGAGGGGAGTGAAGATGGTACTGATACACTTACTCAACTCAGGGCTGCTTCCAACCTTCAATTTGTAAAAAAACCAGAAAACCTCAGGATCCACAAAGTATCATCAAATGAGGTATGCCTTTATATTTTTAACTCCTAGTTCTCGCTAATGTTTGCTACTTTCATATTTTATACAGGTAGTAAGCATTAATAATGTCTTTCATCTTTGAGTGGATCTACAATGGCTTCAGCAGTGTGCTCCAGTTCCTAGGTAAAGCCATTTCCTTGAAATACAGGTTTCAAGCAAATGTGTTAACAATTTTTTTCTCTTTTAGGACTGTACAAGAAATCTGGAAAACTTGTATTCTTAGGTTTGGATAATGCAGGCAAAACCACTCTTCTTCACATGCTCAAAGATGACAGATTGGGCCAACATGTTCCAACACTACATCCGAGTAGGTTTGAAAATATCAGGTGACCTTTTGATAGTTTTTTTCTTCTTTTTAAACAATTTTTCAGCATCAGAAGAGCTAACAATTGCTGGAATGACCTTTACAACTTTTGATCTTGGTGGGCACGAGCAAGGTAAGTGATGACTCAGTGGAAAGCATGTTTATTTACTCATGCAACTACAAACTTTGTTTTTTAGCACGTCGCGTTTGGAAAAATTATCTCCCAGCAATTAATGGGATTGTCTTTCTGGTGGACTGTGCAGATCATTCTCGCCTCGTGGAATCCAAAGTTGAGCTTAATGTATGTTTTGTCCTTTAATGTGTATTTTAATGTTTTTCTTTTTTTCTTTTTTTTCAATCTTTAGGCTTTAATGACTGATGAAACAATATCCAATGTGCCAATCCTTATCTTGGGTAACAAAATTGACAGAACAGATGCAATCAGTGAAGAAAAACTCCGTGAGATATTTGGGCTTTATGGACAGACCACAGGAAAGGTAAGAGAAAAATATTTGGGTTACATATAAAGTAACAGGCCTTTCTTGGTTTTGCCTCCTTTAGGGGAATGTGACCCTGAAGGAGCTGAATGCTCGCCCCATGGAAGTGTTCATGTGCAGTGTGCTCAAGAGGCAAGGTTACGGCGAGGGTTTCCGCTGGCTCTCCCAGTATATTGACTGATGTTTGGACGGTGAAAATAAAAGAGTTTTACTTCTCTGGACTGATCCTATTCACAGCTTCCTCATGAACTTTTCTAATAGAACAAGGAAAGCTCTCCAACCATGTCTGGCGTTGAGAAGCCAAGAGTCTCTGTCAACTCTCTCATTGCCCAGTGGTGACATGTGCTCTTCTCCACACTGTTGGGAGGTAATGCTGCCCCACGTGCTGGTGCAGGTCAGTATCCTGGGACTTGGAAGCTGGCAGGATTTGCCGGGTAAAGCTGTATGCCATCATGGGGCACCTGAAAAGAAAAACACGTCTCACCACTGTGGTTGATTCAAAAGAAAGTGATTCTATTTTTTAAAGAAAGCGTTGTTAATGTAATTGGTATCCCTCCTAACTTTTTGAGTTCACAATTTACTTGGTCCAGAGTTTTCTATTCTTTTTTTTTTTTAAACTAATGAATGACATTTAGATACTTCATAAAATTATGAACAGATATGGAGGCCAGAGCTCATTTGGGTAAACTTACTCCTGCTGAGTTAGCAGGTTGGTGAGAGAAGCTCCCCTGAGCTCACCTGTCTCTCTGACTGCCTTGGAGTAGGTGGCATAACCTTGTGCACAGAGAACTAGAAAAGGGGCAGAACCCCGGCCTTGCAGTTGTGGCAGGTTTCCACTGTGGTAAGCTAGGTTCATTCCTCATCAAGGAATGTGTAGCAGATTGTTCACTGTGGAGGAGTTAATTATAGAATGGGTTATTGTTGTTATTCTTACTCATGAAGTTACAGATTTTAGCCAGTCTTTGCTTTTATACTTTTGTGAAATTTAATTTCTCTCTATAGCACCTTCCTTTTTCGTTTTCAGTTATCAAAAGTGACTTTGACCTCATAAAAGAGTTGAGAACATCTCTCGTGTCACATACTGCAGGTGCATCAGTTACTTTTGCACAGATTCTAGGGGGACATTTTTCTGAATAGGAAGACAGGACAAAGTTAACAGCTTAAGGGCTCTTAATTCTGTGAGTTGAGGACTTAAAAGTATTGTAGCATTTGTTTGGATCCATGAAAAATGTATTCAGTGGGCTTTAAAATTTCCATTTGCAGAATTTGGTCTCTCAGGCTGTTTGGGAGCTCTTTTTTTTACATTTTTTCTCCTTTGACACCTATTTTATTGGTGTTTAAAGTAAAGGTTAACATCTGTAGCTTTTCCAGGTTTTTTTTTTTTTTTTTTTTTTTTTGGTATGAAATTGTCTTTCTCCATTGCAGAAATAAGCTAGGGAAACACTAACCCAAAAACTTTCTGTAGAGCTGTTCCTTTGGAGGCAGCATCACTTATTGGCAGTAAAGACTCAGTATAAAAGCACCGGCATCCCTACTTGGGTGATGGGGATTAATTTTATAGCATTCCATTTTCCTAGTGCCACATGTGAAATTGGATTTTGATGATCTTAATCTATATTCTACCCTTATAATAAAAGATCAAAAGATATATCTCCTATGAACAGATTGGAGATAGGAGATGAAAAGTTGGGAGGATGTCTTTATTCTAATGTGAGGGTAGGGAAAATGTGGATAACATTACTGGGGTGAGGGAGGCATTGTTCTTTAGTTGGAGTTCTCATTCTTATTCTCCAGTACTGACTTGTGGGGAAAGCATACTTTTTCACTGCCAGGTACTGAATGCAGAGGCTCAGTGAAGTATATATGTGGGAAGTGCATGCATTTCGTTTATTAGCAAACATAGCTGGATTAAGACAAAGTTGTTGGTTTGGAAAGGGGTTAAAGCCTTAAGTGAACAAATCTAGCTAACAGTGAATGAACTAGGTAATATAACTTGCATATTTTTAATTTCCTTTGGTTAAAGGTCCCCCATACTTCTCTGTTCGGAGACATGAGAAGTATGATTACTTCAGTGTTAGTTTTCTTAATTTTTTTTTTCCCCTATTTGTCCCTTGTCACTTTGTTGCAAGCTAGAAATCTGTGGGTTATACATAGGGCAGCTCTTTGTGAAAGTGGTTTATTCCACTGGAGAAAGGGGATTGAAAATCAGTTAGAACCAATGTATTTCTTGCCCCACGGAACACTATTCCTATAAGATAGCTGAAAGAAGCTGCTGTGAGGAGCTCAGCTCCAAACACAGGATCAGCACCTTGTATAGGAATTCCCATGAATTATGACTTCTCATTCTGTTTTATCAGAGTGCATATATGTCCTACTTCAGGAAAAGTAAAACAGTCATTTACGAAAGAAAGTCAATCTGTATCCTAAGCATTTTAATAAAAAGTTAAAACAAATACGCTATTTCCTTTTTTTTTTTTCATTGGTTTGTTCTGAGCTCTGAGTTTGAACAATGCCGTTTATTTGGGGAGGCAACCAAAAGTTCCCTGCATAGAGGAAGAGACATTTAGGGTGCGTGTGAGATACTTGAATTTTGCCACCAGGAGGGGGAAAAAGGCTGGGGTACTAGAAGTAATAGATTTAGTACTACTTGAGAGATTTGGAACATGCTGTGGACCCAGGGTTGTTGGTCATCTCTGCAACAGGATGGGGATGGCAGATGTTTGAGCAAAATCTATATTAACATGCTAGCAAGGACTAGTTCTAGTTTAGCTGTGTTTCACTCATTTTACACAGAATTAGAATTGGCCAGGTGTGGTGGCTCACGCTGTAATCCTAGCACTTTGGGAGGCTGAGGTGGGTGGATTGTCTGAGCTCAGGAGTTTGAGACCAGCCTGGGGAACAGGGTGAAACCCCATCACTACTAAAATACAAAAAAATTAGCTGGGCATTGTGGTACATGGAGTAGCTCCCAGCTACTCTGGAGGCTGAGGCGGAGAATCGCTTGAACTAGGAGGTGGAGATTGAAGTGAGCCGAGATCATGCCACTGTACTCCTGCCTGGGTGACAGAGCAAGACTCTCTCTAGCTCAAAAAAAAAAAAAAAAAAAAAATCAATTAAATGCTACATTTGGCAAAATGAGAAAGAAAGAATTTCCTTTACTAGGCTTGTAGGAAGACTGCTTTTACAAAAACCCAAATGAGATCATAAAACTAAAGTACTGGGACAAACAGTGGGAAACAGTGCAATGGGTTCTTTTCAACCAAGTATTAAAGTATTGGAGATATTGCCGGGCGCGGTGGCTCACGTCTGTAATCCTAGCGCTTTGGGAGGCCAAGGCGGGCGGGTCATGAGGTCAGGAGTTCAAGGCCAGCCTGACCAACATGGCAGAGCTCCGTCTCTACTAAAAATACAAAAATTAGCCAGGCACGGTGGGACGCACCTTTAATCCCAGCTACTCAGGAGGCTGAAGCAGGAGAATCGCTTGAATCGGGGAAGCGGAGGTTGCAGTGAGCCGAGATCGCGCCACTGCACTCCAGCCTGGGTGACTCCCATCTCAAAAAAAATAAAAAGTACTGGAGGTGTCCTGTTGTCCTTGTTACTGTGAAAGGATGCCATGGGTTGTATGGGCAAATGAGTTGTTTTGTTTGAGGCAGAGTGGAAAATAAGATTAGGCTCAGTCCATGAGCCTAGCACTCAACAGATCTTACTTTGGCGTTCTGGCTGTGACTTGGGACTTCTTTTTACCATGGTCTGCTGTAAACACAGAAAAACCCAATGCCTAACAGTTCATGCTGGAGTCTTGAGCGTTGAGGGAGAATCACTGGACTCGAGAGAGAAAGTTTGTTTGTTTGTTTGTTTGTTTGTTTTTTGAGTTGGTCTCACTCTGTCGCCCAGGCTGGAGTGCAGTGGTATGAACATAGGTCACTGCAGCCTTGACCTCCTGGGCTTAAGTGATCCTCCCATCTCAGCCTCCCAAGTAGCTTGGGACCACAGGGTTGCACCACCGTGCTCAGCTAGTTTTCAAAATTTTTGTAGAGTTAAGGTCTCATCATGTTGCCCAGGCTGGTCTCAAACTCCTGGGCTCAGGAAATTCTCCTACCTCAGCCTCCCAACGTGCTGGGATTCCAAGTGTGAGCCCCTGTGCTCCACCAAGAGAAAAACTCTTTGATTGCTAGGAAGTTGGGATAAAGAAATTGTGCTGTGATCAAGCCACCTTCTGTGTCATAGAACCAAAAGAAGACCGCCTGCTATGGCAAGATGGCCTAATTTTATTCCTGCCTCATACTATCATGGATAATCGTTTTCCTTTCTCTAGCAGGTTTGTGTCACTGGGAGTACTGGGAGCATTATCCTGTGTTGTGCTGGGGTTATACCAAGCAGTGTTAACTTTATTTAAAGAATTCAGGCAGAAAGATTAGAGAATTTAAGTAGCAATTGTATATGGTAAGCAATACAGTAACCTTAATAAAAATTAATGATGGCCGGGTACGGTGGCTCACGCCTGTAATCCCAGCACTTTGGGAGGCCGAGGCGGGCGGATCACAAGGTCAGGAGATCGAGACCATCCTGGCTAACACGGTGAAACCCCGTCTCTACTAAAAATACAAAAAATTAGCTGGGCGTGGTGGCAGGCGCCTGTAGTCCCAGCGACTGGGGAGGCTGAGGCAGGAGAATAGCGTGAACCCAGGAGGCGGAGTTTGCAGTGAGCGGAGATCGCACCATTGCACTCCAGCCTGGGCGACAGAGCGAGACTCCGTCTCAAAAAAATAAATAAATAAATAAAAAATAATGTGTATTTTATCAATTCAGTGATAAAGCAGACCTTTGTAAACTGTCTAGCTTGTGGTGACTGATTGAGGGTATCATGAAGCTCCGCGCCCCCCCACTCCCCGACATACTCGTTCATCCTCCTCTGTCCTAAAGCGTACTTCTTTGGAAAAGTAGAGCAGTTTATGTTAGTGTACACTAGAGATGGTAAACTATGCCTTGTGGGTCAAATCGGGCCTGCTGCCTGTGTTTGTATGGCCTGTGAGCAAAGAAAGGTTTTTACATATTTAAATGGTTGGAAAAAATATTTAAAGAATGCTATTTTTGGACACAAAAAATTGTATGAAATTAAAATTTCAATGTCTGTATCTTTTTATTGGGACACAGCCACCGCCATTCCTTTAGCTTTTGTATGCAACAGCTGCAGAGTTGACTATTTGAGACAAGTTGTATGGTCCCCCCAAACTGGAACTGTTTCCATTCTGGCCTTCTACAGAAAGTATTTGGACCCTGGCCTAGATAAATCCTGGCTGGTGGTTATGTTATGTGAAATGTGCACACTGTAAAATATAGGCCTGTATGATTAAAATTTTTGATTTCAGCTACTGTTCATAGTCGATTTAAAGGGCAATT